GTGGGTAGACGGAATGTTACTAAATGCCCGACAACACACCAGGAGAACCCTCCACAAAGAATTATCTGGCCCAATATATCAATATTGCTGAGGCTGACAAATTCTGGTTTAAATAAATACCCAATTTGGGGGATGAGTCTTTGTCTTTTTCCTTCTTCTGCATATTGGTCTCCAGATTTCCCACTTCTTCAGTTAGTTTTCGTAACTGTAGGTTCTTAAAAAAAAATGAACACTTTGGCCGGGTGCGATGGCTCATGCCTGTAATCCCAGCACTTTGGGAGGCCGAGGCGGGTGGATCACGAGGTCAGGAGATCGAGACCATCCTGGCTAACATGGTGAAACCCCGTCTCTACTAAGCCAAAATACAAAAAATTAGCCAGGCGTGGTGGCGGGCGCCTGTAGTCACAGCTACTCGGGAGGTTGAGGCAGGAGAATGTTGTGAACCCGGGAGGTGGAGCTTGCAAGTGAGCCAAGATCACGCCACTGCACTCCAGCGTGGGTGACAGAGCAAGACTCCGTCTCAAAAAAAAAAAAAAAAAAAAAGAACATGTCATCCATACTTCTAAGGTGTTGTAAAGATGTGTAAAGTTTTCACTTTTTGCATCATATTCACATGTGGCTATATGCCCTTTTCTCTTCAAAGTTTTCTTTATCTTGATTACTTATCAGAGGCTTGACTGTTTTATTATCTCAGTCTTTTGAAAGAATCCTCCTTCAGTTTTGTTTTTTAAATCTAGTGGTTTTTCTTTTTCCTTTTTCCTGACGTCTTAATTATTTCTCCCTTTTTGTTTGCTTTGCTTTTCCTAGTTTAGTGGATCAATGTAATTTAAATTGCTTTTTAAACAAACATGTAAGGGTATACATTTTCGTTGGGTGCTGTTTGACTTTGTTGCACAAGTTTTAAAATCTATTTTTTAATAGCTTGTATTTTCTAAATTATTTTATTGCATCTTTTGTTCACATTGCTCTTACTATTAATTTTTTATTTTTATTAATAAATAAATAAATTAATTAATTAATTGAGATGGAGTCTTGCTCTGTAGCCCAGGCTGGAGTACAGCGGCATGATCTTGGCTCACTGCAAGCTCCACCTCGGGGGTTCATGTCATTCTCCTGCCTCAGCCTCCCAAGTAGCTGAGACTACAGCTGCCTGCCACCACATCCGGCCTTTTTTGTATTTTTAGTAGAGATGGGGTTTCACCGTGTTAGCCAGGATGGTCTCGATCTCCTGACCTCATGATCCACCCACCTTGGGCTCTCAAAGTCCTGGAATTACAGGCATGAGCCACTGCACCCGGCCCAAAAGCTTTGTGTTTTTACAGATATTAGACATGTTTCTTGTTTAAGAAAAAAAATCTTAACGAAAACATAGGAGAATAAGAGAAACATTTTTCCAAAAAAGAGAAATCATTGTGATTATTTTATCTTATTAGAATGTTGGATAATATAGTCTGCTTCATTAATCATCAAGCATGCTATGCATTTTCCATTTTTATAGGATCTGTATCTCAGTTAAGATAATACTGGTAATTTTTGTACTGTAATCAAAGATGAAAAATGTAGGCCAAAATCATAGACCTTGCATAGAAGCTGGATAATGAAGACAGCTATGGAGAAAAACATAGATACGCACACACGGACACACATATATATAAAGTATACACACATATATTTTTTAAAGTTTTAAAGCTGTTAAAGCAAAAGCTGGCCCCTCTTCTCTTCCAGAGTGGGAGGCCTCTCCCCTCTCTTAGAGTGGGTGCGGAGAGCGGTCGCATGGGCAGCTTTCCTTGTGAGCCACAGGGCCCTCTGGACACGCTGCTGTCTGGCCACGCCCCCTTTCCCTTTCATCTTTCTCATTGACCAATGGGCTTGGAGCATTAAGGCCACACCCCTATTCCGCATTCTACTGGGGCCCTGGTTACGCCTCCTCTGGCTCAGTCACACAGCTGCCTGGAAGGTGACTGGAGGCCTTGATCGGTTCTCATTGCGATTTTGCTGCTGTGGCCCCAACCCTGCCTCCCTCCCCACCCTGCGATGGCAGAAGAAACTCAACACAACAAATTGGCTGCAGCCAAGAAAAAGGTAAAAACGCACTAGGTCATAGCCCCTCAACCCAGCCACAGATCCCCTCTGATGACAAGACCCCTGCCAGAGTCTATACGACTCCTGAGGCACACTGGACTGGTCCCCCCAACCCCGGTGCCTTGGGCTACCCCCATCAAAGTTTTGTCAGTCAGCCCCACCCCTTCAGAAAGCAGCCCAGTCCTTGCCCTCGCCAATCACCCCAGGGTGACTTTGGGTGGGTGACTCCTGGGGCTTCCCGCTCCGTTACTGGGCCCTCATCTCCTGCCGCCCCAAGCTTGATCTCCCTGGGCTCTTTGGGCTCTCATCTCTGAGGAGCCAGGCCCCACCCTCGCCAATCATCCCTGGGTGACTTTGGGCTGGTGACTCCTGGGGCTCCCTGCTGCAGACTCTGCCCTCCCCTCCTGCTGCCTCAAGGTCGACCTCCCTGGGTTCTTTGTGCTGGCGTCTCCAAGGAGCTGGGTCCCAACCCTGTGCTTCCCTCCCCCATCGTGGAGCAGCGACTTAGACATGGTGCTGACATGGTCCCTCCCCCCGACCAGGAGGAGTGGAATGTTGTGATGTCACAGCCCACCTAGTAACTGCCGTTACTGCAAGACTGGCCTTTGATCTTATGACCCAGTCCCCTAAGCGTTCTCACCTCGTTTCTGGTTCCTCTGGTCACAGGACAAATTTCCAGCTGGAAGGGGAATGGAGACTATGGGACCTAGGAGCAAGAGGTTCCAGGCTGCCTCACTCCCTTACAGATGTTGACGGTGGGAAAAGCCTACACTTCCCCCATGAACTCAAAACATTGACGGTATCTCTGGGTGGCAATGAGAGAATGGGTTTCTCATGAGTATTACTGCTCTTCTTTCCAACAGTTAAAAGAATATTGGCAGAAAAACAGCCCTAGAGTTCCAGCAGGAGCGAACAGGAACAGGAAAACAAATGGCAGTATCCCTCAGACAGCCACTTCTGGTGGTTGCCAGCCACCTGGGGATGTGAGTCTTGGCTGACCAGGCTTCTGGGGACAAACATCTCCATGTGCACTCTCATCTCTTGTAGTCAGCAACAGGTTTTCACAGGGAAGGCCCTACATCATCTGCTACCCTGAAAGATCTGGAGGTAAGAGGCTCTGGGCAGAGGTGCAGTGACCCGCTCCACCTCCTCCTCTCTGCATGCACCTCAGAGCCCGTGCCAAGAACGAGCAGTAGTCCTGGATTCAAGGTCCGTAGAAATCAGTCAACTGAAGAACACCATCAAATCTTTGGTAAGAGTCCGGTGGGGTCCCCTGATTCCACGCCCTCCATCACCTTATTTGACTCTCCCCACAGAAACAACAGAAGAAACAAGTGGAACATCAGCTGGAAGAAGTAACGTGATTTCGTTTCCTTGCAACATGACTCTGGTAAGAGCTCTGTCTTCCTCTTCCTACAGGAAAAGAAAGCAAACAACAAGAAACAGAAAGCCAAAAGGGTGCTAGAGGTGAGTGGAGGGTGTGCAGTTTCCTCCTGTCCCTTTCAGCACTTGCTTGGCTTTTCTCCCAAAGGTTCAACTCCAGACATTGAACATACAGAAAGAGGAACTAAATACGGACCTGTACCACATGAAACGTTCTCTCAGATACTTTGAAGGTGGGAATCTGGGCACCCTGTCATCCTTCAACCTTTGGGCCCCATCTCAACTCTCTCACTACAGAAAAGTCCAAGGATCTGGCTGTCCGCCTGCAACATTCATTGCAGCGTAAAGGAGAGTTAGAGAGTGTTCTCTCTGATGTCATGGCCACACAGAAGAAGAAGGCAAACCAGGTGAGTCCAACCACCTGCCCCATCCCCTGGGACAGATTGAAACTTCTCACTCTTTGCCATCCAGTTGTCCAGCCCCAGTAAAGCAGGTACGGAGTGGAAGTTAGAGCAGTCCATGCGGGAGGAGGCACTACTGAAAGTGCAGCTGACACAGGTGAGGTTTTCTGAGGGAGTTATGTGGAAGGAGCCCTTCCTAAGTTCTGTGCCCATTCTTGCAGTTGAAGGAGTCATTTCAACAAGTCCAATTAGAAAGAGATGAGTATTCTGAACATCTAAAAGGAGAGAGGGCCCGGTGGCAGCAGAGGATGAGAAAAATGTCGCAGGAGGTGAGATCTGACCCTTCAGCCCCCCCACATTATCCAGGGCCCTTTCCCCTTGTGCTTTGGGCAGATTTGCACATTAAAGAAAGAGAAGCAGCAAGATATGCGTCGGGTAGAGAAGCTGGAGAGGAGCTTGTCCAAACTCAAAAACCAGATGGGTAAGATGGGGCTGGCATGACCTGGGAGCAGGCAGAGGCCCTTATTGTCTGCTTCCTTTCTCAGCTGAACCCTTGCCCCCGGAGCCCCCAGCAGTGCCCTCTGAGGTGGAGCTGCAGCACCTGAGGAAGGAACTAGAGAGAGTGGCAGGAGAGCTCCAGGCCCAGGTCAAAAACAATCAGCGCATAAGTCTCCTGAACCAGCGACAAGAAGAGAGGATTCGGGAGCAGGAAGAGAGGCTTCGGAAGCAGGAGGAGAGGATTCAGGAGCAGCACAAGAGCCTTCAGCAGCTGGCCAAGCCACAGAGCGTCTTCGAGGAGCCGGTGCGTTGCCCAAACTGGGGAGCTTGCCCTCCTGGGTGGCTGCTGATTGCTTCTCTCTGTCCAGAACAATGAGAACAAGAGCACACTGCAGTTGGAGCAGCAAGTAAAGGAGCTACAGGAGAAGCTTGGCGAGGTGAAGGAGTCGGAAACCTCCACCCCATCCAACCATCCCTTCTCACTCTTTCCTGGCCCCTTAGGAGCACCTGGAAGCTGCCAGCCAGCAGAACCAGCAGCTAACGGCCCAGCTGAGCCTCATGGCTCTCCCTGGGGAAGGTACGGGAGACCGCTCAGAGGAAGAGGAGAGATGTCTGAAGACCCCTCTGGCCACCCCCCACAGGACACGGAGGAGAACATCTGGACAGTGAGGGGGAGGAGGCACCTCAGCCCATGCCGAGTGTCCCAGAGGACCCGGAGAGCAGGGAGGCCATGGTGAGCCTGACTCCCCCTGCACCCATTTTGCCGCCGAGATGTGACTGCAATATTTTGGCTCCAGAGCAGCTTTATGGACCACCTGGAGGAGAAGGCAGACCTGAGTGAGCTTGTGAAGAAACAAGAACTTCGCTTCATTCAATACTGGCAAGAGAGATGCCATCAGTGAGTGGGAGGCCAGGGCACGGCAGGGGGAGGGCCCCAGCGTCTGAGCCCCGTCCTCCCGCAGGAAAATCCATCACCTTTTATCAGAACCAGGGGGCCGTGCCAAAGATGCGGCACTGGGAGGAGGACACCATCAGGCTGGAGCTCAGGGAGGAGATGAAGGTAGGGTGTGCAACATCTCTGTGGGGGTGGGGGCGGCATGGCAGCTGAGCACCCCTCCCTCCAGGTGAAGCTGCTGGAGCTGCAGCAGATGGTATTGCGGCTTACAGCAACTACAACAATGGGCACAGAAAATTCCTGGCCGCTGCCCACAACTCTGCTGATGAGCCCGGTCCAGGAGCCCCAGCTCCCCAGGAGCTTGGGGCTGCAGACAAGCATGGTGGTGAGTACAGCCCTCAGGTGGTGTGGGCAGGCGTGCTCAGATCCCTGCCTCCCTCTCTCCAAAGATCTTTGTGAGGTGAGCCTCACCTCCTCTGCCCAAGGAGAGGCCAGGGAGGATCCTCTCCTTGACAAGCCTACTGCACAGCCGATCGTGCAGGACCACCAGGAGCACCCAGGCTTGGGCAGCAACTGCTGTGTGCCATTCTTTTGCTGGGCTTGGCTGCCAAGAAGAAGGAGATAAACATCACCATCCTCAAAGAGCTGCTCAAGAAATTTTTAAATAAGAAACCAAGTTATGGGGTTAATCTCCTACACAATTCATTTACTTCCTTTGAATGTTAGAGTCACTCATGATTATTTGTGTTTCTAATTTATAGTTTTAAGTTTATTTGTAAAAAGTTAAAAGAGAGTGGGTGTCTGTGGCTCTCACTGATGTTCACTCTGGCATCCTTTAGCATTTTTCTTTTTTAATTTCATAATTGTAGGTCATTAGCATGCATATCGAGTTTGCCCTTACGTGGTGGAAGTTCAAACACACAAAGACCCACTCTTTGCCCAAAACTGTTCTCGCTGGTTTGGAATAGGCTGCCATGCTTTTTTAATGTTATTGCAGCATGTATATTCACTACAGAATTCAGACAAAATTTGCCTATGTTCTGCTGTTGTTTGATCTAATCTTAATCACAGTGAGCTCTTCGTTAGCTCAATATGTAGTTTGCCCCCAAGTGTGCACTGTTTATTACTTTGTAATATGCCACTATGAGTACTGACATTTAGAGTTGTTTAAAGGCCAAGAACTGGAAACAGCCTTTCCTCCATTTTCTGTGTATTGGTGATGGGAGTGAAACCTTTTGGGGGAGCTTTTTAAATCTCACAGAAGAGGAAAGTGGCTTCCTCTGGCAGGTATGTGCAGGATAGAGTGTGTTTCATCTGTTCCGGTGCCAGGAATTAGCGGTGTATTATGGTGGTGCCCTTAGGATTTGTATGTGCTCTGGGCTCATGAAGATACTGCATCATGAGCTGCAGCAGTTGTACTCTTTTTCGATGACCTAAAAAGGGCTTATTTCTGAGGAATGAAAGGTTCCCATCGTTGACTGTGGATGTGGAAAACCTTTCCTAGCTTAGAGCATTTGTATCTACAATACATTTTAAAGTCAGAGTTCATGTTACCTGTTTTAATCGCATGACTACATGTCCCAGTACACAAAAGGACACTGGTTGGCATTCTTCTTAATGTATTTAGTGAAGATCATAAGAAATCCTTTATGAGTTCAAACGTCCCTGGAACAGGCATACAGGCTCTAGTCAAGAATGAATTAGAGTGAAGGAAAGCTGTGTGACACCTGGCATTCCTCTCTGTTCACGTATTCTTTGAGGCTTGAAGATTGATTTTACCATCTAGACCTCTTTGGCTAATACCTATTCTTCAACCACCTTGGTTACTCTGACATAGGAATTTACTTCTTTTTCCTTGAATGGAAAACACTTTAAAAAATAATAGAAACATTATTATAAACTAATATATGTGAGATACTTAGTTGAAACAAAAAGGAGTTTTAGTAGACGGTATTATACTATCTTTGAAAATCAAGGAGAAGTTTATGAAACTTAAAATGTGTACAAACTGCAGTGCAATCTACTGTTCGTGAATGTCAATGTATTATCAGGAAACGTGTCTATACAATCACAGAGTTATATTTTCTCACAGACTTCTTTACAAAGTGAAATATGTTTTTGTACCTCTGGGTTTCTGTTCGGGACATATTTTGTGCAATATTTATGTGATTGTGCCTATGCATGATGAATGAATGCATTTCAGTTATATATTGCCTAAATCGTAACTTGATGATGCTTGGGAAAGACTCAACAGTTAAAACTTCATGAAGTTCTAATGTCTGTGTTCCAAAACACATCACATTGTTAGGATGCAGGGAGATAGGTGTGTGTGCTCCCTGCGGTGGGGATTTCTAGTTACTAGATCATCTCCATTTTTAGCATTTGGCATCCTCATGATACTTCTATAAATATGACATTAACAGGAGAGCAACAGTACGATTTTACCGATGGAATAACAGATTTGCTGGCATTCACTGAAAGAGTGCAAATATTCGGTCCTTGTGACTTCCACTGACTCTTCCAAATTTTATGAATGTATCAATGTATTAGATAAACCCAGTTTCAGAATGATAAAGAAAAAATCTTAGACCAAATAATGCGGCTAATTAACAGTGGTACGATTTGTAGCCCGTGGGTTTAAAATGCACTTAAAGTCCTGTTCTCGCCTTTTATTTTCTGAACTTGCCGCTTTTGCATTCTTTGAGTTCAGTTTAAAGACAGTTACTTTAAGAGCATTTTAAACCCTCGGGCTAGAAATCGGACCACTGTTAATCAGCCACATTATTTGGTCTAACGTTTTTTCTTTTATCATTCTGAAACTGGGTTTATCTAATACATTGATAAATTATTGCAAAGGTACTTTTATCGTTGAAATCACTTCACTTTTACCCTGATAAATATCAGTGACTAGGAATGACCTTCGGATAGCGTTTAGCATCTGTAACCAATCTGACAATAATGTGTTCATGAGGTGCCTATGGATTAAATCACACACTGGCATATTTAAGCTGAAGGTCAGTCTGGAAAATAAATTTACTATATTGACTGAAATACCACTCTTTGTATAGGTATTTGTCATATATTTAAGAAAAAGCTAAAAAGAATGGAAATTGTATGACAATAACTCAAGTCTTTCTCCAAAGTGCATGCAGTCTTTTGCGATACCTCATTCAGCCGAGTATTTGTGCTCTTCCTCATTCTGTATAAGGCAGCTTTCAGTTTGCTTAGAAGGCAACATTGGAATGTTAGAGTTCATCAGAAACACAGAATTTTAAACTGTGAGTTCCACTGAATACATTTTAATTTCTGTAGGAAGAATCAAAATACCTATTTAAAGATGGCAATATATAATAATCATTTTAAAAGTATTTGATTCAACCTGATAATTTTCCAGAAATGAAAAAAAAAATCAGCTCTAAAACCAAAGCTGATTTTAGAAAATTTGAAAATGTAAATCAGCCCTATCCATAATATAGTTTCTCTAAAACTTTAAAGAGTTGTTTTAAAATAATATAACTATTAAAATATGTAACTGCTATCTTAATGTTCTGAAATAATTTAAAACATTTTAAAATATGAATACTGTAGTATAAAAGAAAGAAACAGTGGGAACGAAAAGCAGAGAAAGAAATGCCAATTCCAGTCCAAAGTTTTATTTGCCAAGTTTTCTTAGAATGAATTTTACCAGTTTATGAATTATTATAAACAGAATGTGTAATGGAAATACTGAAAGATTTTTCCCTAGAGTGGCCTTATTGACTGCTGGTGTGATGCCACTGTAATGTAATAAATTATTAAGTTGTTTGAATGTGTTGTTTTTGCCTTAAAATTTTATTTTGCGTTTCTTGAAAACTATAGTATTAAAGGTATTGATACTGTGCAAATGCTGGGCATGCTTGGCATGAGATAATGTGTTTCATTTTTACAAAGTTGTAATATAACTATGCAAGTGTTTATTAAAAACCAAAATAAAAAAGTTATGGGTTAATTAAAAAACTTTTATTAAAGTTTTATAAAAAGTTATTTTA